TAAAAAATGTTTTTGACTACCTACTCCCTTTGCCTACAGAGTCCAGTTAAGGTATCTTAAAAATTATGGAAATAAAAACAATCGGTCGCTGTCTGTCCTCGCCAAACTCAAAAAAGGCTAAGCCTTTTGTGCTTAAACACATACTCATCAGTAACTATTCTACCTTACACTGAACATAACTAAGCTAGGTTGTTCTTCTTGGGAATGTACTTGCAAGTTAATACTGCACTGCAACTATAAGGTTTTTTAAAAGACATCAGTTGTACATTATAAATTAAATCTAGTTTAAATCAATATAATTCAATTTATCCTAGCAAGGAAGTTTTTTAAGGATGGTCTGATTTTTTTTTTACAGGAATAATCTTTGCATAATTTTACACCCCATACATGAGATGATTAGGATTCAATCTCAATCAGAAAAATCCCTTTATGGTGTCCTTATGGCTTTCCTGTATCCTAACAGAAAAATCCTAGCAGAAGCATTTCCCCTTTACCCAGTTCCTGTTCTCTTATCACAGTTCTATTCCTCCACACTCCCTTCCTGCTAGGCACGGGAATTTGAAAGGGCAGGGAAAAATCGGTGAAAGTTTGTCTTCTACTTGGGTAATCCAACACCACCGCATCCAGTAGTATATAATTCTTTTTGCATGTATATCAGATCCTCCCCAATCCCTCTCCCATACCTCTTTCTCACTTTTCTCTCATTATCCGGTCCTCTTGTTTTCCTTGACCCCCACATTCCTGTCTAAATCATCCTCCTGGCCTCAGGTCCTTATCGCCTTCCTGAGACCCTCATGTTTAGTGTTCCCTCATTCCTCTTACACCTAGGATTTCTCCTCCTTCCATAAGGGTCTGGTCCTTCATCCCTCCCGCTTCACCAGACCCCCTCACCCTGGGAGCCGCCACCTCCCTTTCCCCAAGACCAGATGTCGCGCGGCCGGACACAGCCAGCACGGAGAGTCGATGCCGGCGTCTGAGCTGCGCAGTGGGGTCTTCCCGCTGCCCAGCAGCCTACAGGCGCGGTGCACTCTGGGGGAACATGGCCGCTTCCGGTCTCCCTCCCGGGCCGGCGCTGGCCTGACTGCGGCCCCGGTCCGTAGCACTCCGCCCTCCGCTTCTCCCGCCCTGTAGCCGCGAAGACTGCTTCAGCCTTTCCCTGTGCTGCCCCTGCCGCGCGATGGAGAAGAGCTCGAGCTGCGAGAGTCTTGGCTCCCAGCCGGCGGCGGCTCGGCCGCCCAGCGTGGACTCCTTGTCCAGGTAACCAGGACGCCCAGGGCCCCGCCCAGCGTATTCCCCTAAGTTCCTTTGTGTTTATTTACAGTTAATGTGTTAAGAGCCATTGACATTTGAAGATCATCAGAAGTGAAGATAAAACATCTCAAAAATTATAATGTAAGTGAATGGGAAAATGCAGATATAAAAATTTTCCAACATACTGTACTTTTGTATTTTGTAGTGCCTCCACTTCTCATTCAGAGAATTCAGTGCATACAAAATCAGCTTCTGTTGTATCATCAGATTCCATTTCAACTTCTGCCGACAACTTTTCTCCTGATTTGAGGGTATGTATACTATTTTAAAGTTCTGATGAAGTATAGCTAATAAATTCTATTGCCGGTGTTCCAGCCCATGCAGTCCAGTTCGGGAGCTAAGTCACTTAAACACTGTGTGATAGTTCCTACACATCTCATTATAGTTTGTAAGTATTCCTCTATTTATTAAAGGTCTCATATTTTATTTTATTTTATTTTATTTTATTTTAGAGGGAGTCTCGCTCTATCCCCTAGGCTGGAGTGCATTGGCGCCATCTCGGCTCATTTGCAACCTCTGTCTCCCGGGTTCAAGCGATTCTCCTGCCTCAGCTTCCCGAGGAGCTGGGATTACAGGTGCGTGCCACCACGCCTGGCTAATTTTTTGTAAATGTTTCTTTTTTTGTCTTTCCCACCCCAGGTCCTGAGGGAGTCTAACAAGTTAGCAGAAATGGAAGAACCACCCTTGCTTCCAGGAGAAAATATTAAAGACATGGGTCCGTAATGGTATTTTTTGCTTAATGTCCTTTATAGTAAACTGTGGACTTCTTGCTTTTTCAGCCAAAGATGTAACTTATATATGTCCATTCACTGGCGCTGTACGAGGAACTCTGACTGTCACGAATTATAGGTTATATTTCAAAAGCATGGAACGGGTAAGAGTCAGATTAGATTTTTGTATGTACATCAGTTTTAATTATTTTTTCTTTCCTTCTTTAGGATCCCCCATTTGTTTTAGATGCTTCCCTTGGTGTGATAAATAGAGTAGAAAAAATTGGTGGTGCTTCTAGTCGAGGTGAAAATTCTTATGGACTAGAAACTGTGTGTAAGGTAAATGTTATAATATGTATGTGATTTTCTTTAATTATTAACTTGGTTCCTAAATCTTTTCTAGGATATTAGGAATTTACGATTTGCTCATAAACCTGAGGGGCGGACAAGAAGATCCATATTTGAGAATCTAATGAAATATGCATTTCCTGTCTCTAATAACCTGGTAAAATGTTTCCTGTCTTTGGAAAATTTGTGTTTAGCTCTTACCATTGTTTACTTTTTTGTAGCCTCTTTTTGCTTTTGAATACAAAGAAGTATTCCCTGAAAATGGGTGGAAGCTATATGACCCTCTTTTAGAGTATAGAAGGCAGGTATGTACTTTCTTCTCTTTCAATTTTAGTATGTAATTTGTCTTATGTTTCATTTCACATGTAGGGAATTCCAAATGAAAGCTGGAGAATAACAAAGATAAATGAACGATATGAACTTTGTGATACATACCCTGCCCTCCTGGTTGTGCCAGCAAATATTCCTGATGAAGAATTAAAGAGAGTGGCATCCTTCAGATCAAGAGGCCGTATCCCAGTAAGTAGGAAGTTTGGATGAGCCTTTGCAAGAAAAGGTGTGTTACCATTTTTTCCTCATTAAGGTTTTATCATGGATTCATCCTGAAAGTCAAGCCACAATCACTCGGTGTAGCCAGCCCATGGTTGGAGTGAGTGGAAAGCGAAGCAAAGAAGATGAAAAATACCTTCAAGCTATCATGGATTCCAATGCCCAGTCTCACAAAATCTTTATATTTGATGCCCGGCCAAGTGTTAATGCTGTTGCCAACAAGGTCAGATGGTCTCTTAGTAATTATAATTATGGTATGATTTTCCATGATGTGTGCTTTTTTCCAGGCAAAGGGTGGAGGTTATGAAAGTGAAGATGCCTATCAAAATGCTGAACTAGTTTTCCTGGATATCCACAATATTCATGTTATGAGAGAATCATTACGAAAACTTAAGGAGATTGTGTACCCCAACATTGAGGAAACCCACTGGTTGTCTAACTTGGAATCTACTCATTGGCTAGAACATATTAAGGTGGGTGTGTGTTACTATATCCCAAACAAAGAAAAAACAATGTATTAAAAAATCTGTTTTCCAGCTTATTCTTGCAGGGGCTCTTAGGATTGCTGACAAGGTAGAGTCAGGGAAGACGTCTGTGGTAGTGCATTGCAGTGATGGTTGGGATCGCACAGCTCAGCTCACTTCCCTTGCCATGCTCATGTTGGATGGATACTATCGAACCATCCGAGGATTTGAAGTCCTTGTGGAGAAAGAATGGCTAAGTTTTGGACATCGATTTCAACTAGTAAGTAAGGAACCTTGACTTTGGATATATCATAAGTTCATATATTTCACTCTTTTTGCTTCAGAGAGTTGGCCATGGAGATAAGAACCATGCAGATGCAGACAGATCGCCTGTTTTTCTTCAATTTATTGACTGTGTCTGGCAGATGACAAGACAGGTAATTTATCTGGCCTATGTATTCTTACACATTAATTTATGTGTTTGTGATGTTTGATTTGCAGTTTCCTACCGCATTTGAATTCAATGAGTATTTTCTCATTACCATTTTGGACCACCTATACAGCTGCTTATTCGGAACATTCCTCTGTAATAGTGAACAACAGAGAGGAAAAGAGGTAAAATATGAAACATGACCTTCCCCATACTAGGAGAATCTTTACCTATTTTTCCTGCCTACAGAATCTTCCTAAAAGGACTGTGTCACTGTGGTCTTACATAAACAGCCAGCTGGAAGACTTCACTAATCCTCTCTATGGGAGCTATTCCAATCATGTCCTTTATCCAGTAGCCAGCATGCGCCACCTAGAGCTCTGGGTGGGATATTACATAAGGTGGAATCCACGGATGAAACCACAGGTATGTGCCTTACAATATACAATGGGAGTTTTCTAGTTGAATATTTTATGTTTTGCTCTTGCAGGAACCTATTCACAACAGATACAAAGAACTTCTTGCTAAACGAGCAGAGCTTCAGAAAAAAGTAGAGGAACTACAGAGAGAGATTTCTAACCGATCAACCTCATCCTCAGAGAGAGCCAGCTCTCCTGCACAGTGTGTCACTCCTGTCCAAACTGTTGTATAAAGGACTGTAAGATCAGGGGCATCATTGCTATACACTCTTGATTACACTGGCAGCTCTATGAGTAGAAAGTCTTCGGAATTTAGAACCCATCTATGAGAGAAAGTTCAGTCACTTTATTTATTTTAAATCTCTCTAGGATGAGTTTAGAACTGTAGCAGTGCAGGTGGCTTAAGTGAAGTAACTCCATATGTAATTACATGATTATGATACTAATCTTTTAAGTATCCAAAGAATATTAAAATACTTCAATCCTGGATTCACAGTGGGAACAAGTTTCTATTAAAAGGCAAATGCTGTTACAAATTTTTGGCATCTGGTAATATTAAAACCATTTTAGAAATACACTCTGTGCTCACTGTGCAGAGGAACATCAGTTTTCAAACCAACACTGAAATTCTGTGGCATCACATATATTGGGCCTTGATGTCATGACAGATCAAAATCATTTGATATCCCTTTCTCCATTCTAGGTTTTTCTTTTTTTCAGTAACTGATTTACCTTGATCACTTTTCAACTTCCATATTCTTCATATAGTAAAAGGCAAAGTGTTGAAGATACTACGGTGTGGTAGTAGTTGAAAATTATTGCCGTCATTATTTACATACTTAAGACATATTAGCAAGTTGATCCAAAATGGGAGGCCTTATAGATGTGCTTGGGGGAAAATGAAGGGGAGAAAGTAGCCATACAGGAGTTCAAAGAATTCCATGCCCTTCAGATTAGCCCAATTACCAGAAACATCATGAAAGATATTTTAAAAACTAATTATTTACTACAGTGTATTTCACTTGTCTTGTGTGTCTGAACACACAGAAGCTAATTAGCAAGTTTTTAAGAAGTATTTAAAAATCTTACTAGGATTGACATTTTTTCTGAATTCTGTATAAATAGCTTATAGTGAGAAGTACTGTGCTCAAATTTTACATTTTTTTCCTTTGCAAATTCTGTAATTTCACTCAACGATTAAGTCTACCAAAGAACACACTGCATGTAAAAGATGTATTACAATCTCAAAGCCAGTAAAAGAAATCTTGCTTCACTGTTCACCTGCTACAAGTAAGAGTTTGGTGCTGGTAGAAACATTTGACTCTGATGTCTATTTTATTCTACATAAGAGCCATATGTAATGTACTGTAACAAAGGAGCTTCTTGTCCCCTTGGTCTTTTAATTAAAAGAAATTCCAACTGACTTTTAAACTTTGTTCTTGTCCAAAGTTGCCATTTCTTTTTTTTCCCCAGAAATATTTGGAAATTATTGGAGGAATATGCACCCCAGATGAAAATGTTCAGTTTGTACCCATTTTTCCTTAACCAACACCCAAATCAAACAATTAAAATATACAGTGTTTTTCCACTCACTAATTCACTATACAGAGAGTCTGAACCTTAGCCTCCCTCTTGGTCTTGCAGTGAGGAAGTTTCTATTAGTATATCCAATTTAGCAAAATTGGTACCAAAATGATTTCTTTGGTAATTGTGTGAAATATAAGCTTTTTAACAGGGCATTTAAGTGGCTAGCAAATCAGTAATTAAAAATTAAGCTTTCTACTCCAAGTATTTCACAAACGCATCTGCCATTTTCCTCATTTAAACCTTGGTTATCTTGGCCTGATACCACATAAAAGAATGTAGAATGGCTGAAGAGATCAAGAATTTAAAGCTTCTAGTCTTAACATACTTGCATCCACTTCAAATTCAAATCAAAAGCCAGGGAAATCTAAGTGCAACCCTACCACTTCTCTGCTGAGAACCTTCCAGTGGTTCCCCTCACCTTCTGCAGAAGTCTCCAATATGGAGTACATGCACTTGGGCATTTAATATATACCACTGGTGTGTGTGGGAGGGAGGGAGGAGGAATACTAGCCCTTTTTATATATTTACACAAGCAAAACTTTTAAATATTTGAATTGACAGTTACATGTTTCATAACTTTGTATGTCTATTGGTTGTGCAGGTGTAATTTTTTCCCTTTTTGATTAGGGTTACAAAATTTAGAGACCAGTATGATTAAGTTGAAGCTCCTTAGCCTCCTTCGACCTAGTCTCTGCATACCTCAACTTTTACGTACCAATGCTACTCTGCTGTTCACAATTGCCTCATGTAATCTGCAGATTCCTGCCTCCCCACTTTGGTTCAGTCTGTCTTGTGCACCTGGAACAACTGTTCTCCCTTGTGACTAATTCCTATTTTCTAGAGTTTAGGCATCATCTCTTCCTTTGGGAAGTTATCTGATTCACGACTGCCTTCTCTGACATCCCCACCTTCCTCTGTGCCCCCATAGCACTGTGTATACCGCTACTACCACTGCAATTCACATTATATTGGAATGAACAATTCACATGTCTACCACAAGTCTGTAAACATAACCTTATTTGAAATGAATTGCAATAAAGCTCTGTTACAACGTAAGTGGATGGATGACACATTCCTCTACTGTAAAC